GCTCAATTTGTCCATTTTCTGCCAGAGAAAGGATTTCTCAGCTACTGAAACAATATGTACTTGTTCTTAGCCAATGAAGTCAGTAGAGAGTTCCTTCCATTTTTCTGTGCACCTGGACTCTTGAGGAGCCTTAATTCTACCACCCCCACCTTCATCCCAGGTGTGGGTCTATGATGAGGCAAGTAAGGCAGTGGCCTTGGACCCAGATGTAAGAAGCACCAAAAACTCAGCATTCAAAATAAATATTTTTTTTTGTTTGTTTTTGAGACAGCGTGTCCTTCTGTCACCCAGGCTGGAGTGCAATGGCTGGATCTTGTCTCACTGCAACCTCTGCCTCCCAGGTTCAAACTATTCTCCTGCTTCAGCCTCCCAAATAGCTGGGATTACAGGCGCATGCCACCATGCCCGGCTAATTTTTGTGTTTTTTTAAAATAGAGACAGGGTTTCTCTATGTGGGCCAGGCTGGTCTAGAACTCCTGACCTTGGGTGATCCACCTGCTTCAGCCTCCCAAAACACTGGGATTACAGGCTTGAGCCACCGCACCCGACCTCAAAATAAATATCTTAATGCAATATTAAAAAAAAAAAAACAAAATGTATGCAAATAACATGCATAATGAACAAAATTTCAAACTTTTAGAGACACGATCAGTAGTACTGTCTTTTTTCCTCTTGCGTCAAGATCCACAGCGACTCTGCAGCGCACCTCTTCACCCCCAGCCCGTACATGAGGCCAGGGGTCCACACACACACACGTCTAATTTCCAGAAACCTAAATTTCCTGATATTCATATCTCGAATCAAAGTGATGATTACTGGGTGACTGCCGTTGAGGCGCTCTGACCTCCTCCTGGTCCCGGACATAGCTGACCCCCGCTCTCCGGCATCCACCGGACGCATCACCATGAGCAGGGGTAACACGCGTGTGTCCGAGGCACAAGGGTGGGTGTTGCAGGGCCACACGCTCAAACGTCACAAAAGTCAGCGTTTGGCTTCAAATATTTCCCAGTGTGGACTGGCTTTTAGTCAACGGGAATGCGGTAACTGTTGGTAACAGAACAACGAGCTGTGCACCAAGCCAAGTCTCTCTTCGGTGCCACCGGCGGGCGAGGCCGGATTAATCACCGCTGCTTCGGCCGCCCATGTGTCCTGATGTCCTGGGACCCGAACCCCGTGCCCCGTACCTTGCGATGCTGGCGCCTACGGAGGGCATCCGAAACTGCCCTACAGAGCAGTCGCCGGGTAAGCGGCACCTGCCTTCCCAAGCCATCAGCTGTAGTTTGACAGATTAATTATATGTTATCAGGCAGTTGAAGATCAGCTAAAGATATGTGGCCACAGGAGGGATGCTGATGTCTTTGAGCTGTTCCTTTCTAAAAAGTAAGTGTACTTAACATAAAAAATGAAAGAGTTGCTAATGTTCACATTTTTTTTTTCTTTCCAGGGAACTGACAGAGGTCATTGATCTTTCTAGGTTTAAAAAATTAAAATACTTATGGCTTCATCATAACAAGGTAGTGTTTTATTTTATCTTTCAATTACTAAAAAAGTATATTGTTCTCTAACTCTCATTTTTAGCTCCATGGAATAACATTTCTAACTAGAAACTATTGTCTGACAGAACTATATCTAAACAACAATGCAATATTTGAGATAGAAGGTACGTCTTAAATTCTCTGTTGATTTAATAAAAAAATCTTGTAAAAATATTCTGTTTTTTTTAGGTCTGCATTATTTGCCTTCATTGCATATACTCCTGCTACACCACAATGAGCTAACCAACATTGATGCAACAGTGAAGGAATTAAAGGGAATGCTAAATCTGAAGATCCTAAGTAACAATTTGCAATTTTATATGGCCATAAGTTGACATTTTTATTTTGGATTCTTCATTTGCAGGTCTATACCAAAATCCTTTGTGCCAATATAACCTGTATCGTTTATATATCATCTACCACCTTCCAGGAGTGGAGCTGCTTGACCGAAATCGTAAGGACCCTTCCTTCTTGCAAAGAAATATTTATGCAATAACATTACTTTTTGCATTTATCAGAAGTTACAGAAAAAGAAAGAAGATCAATGATTACCATTTTTAACCATAAAAAGGCTCATATCGTTCAATCAATAGCATTCGGAGGAAAAGTGGATGCTTCATGGGATCCTAAATCACCATTTAAGCAAAAACCAGCCCAGAGAGTACCTTCAGGTATTTCGTAAAAAAAAAAAAAAAAACAAATTGATATATCTGTCTTTTGTTCTGCTACTCTTAGTGTGCTTTATGATTACAAGGTGGCTGGTGTACCCCCAAGCCTCACATCTCCATTCCACGAAGGAAGAGAGGGTGGATAAGAAAAGGTGCAAAGGTAAAATCCTTTTCTTTATGACACTTCGCCAAAATACTAACTTTAAAATGTATTTTTTTTTTAGATTTTGCATTTGCAAATAATGTAGACAAGTAAGTAATTTTATCTATACATTTATTATCAGTTTTTTCTGACATAATTGCTTTTTTTTTGCAGAACTGTGCTTGATGACCCAGAAGATGCTGTTTTTGTGAGGTCCATGAAGAGATCAGTGATGACTTTGACCTCTATGAACTGGGACACAGTTCCAACACGAGAGGAAAGGTACCTTGAAGAGGAAGGCACAGAAACAGCTCAAATGCTCACAGTTACACTGAGATAAGCCCTGGTATTTCTAGATATCTTAGTGGTTTTCAGTTGTATATTAAACTTCCCTGTGACTTAGCATATTACATACTTACAATGATATTATTTGAGACATCTAAATGTAAAC